ATTCTCCTGCCTCAGCCTCCCGAGTAGCTGGAATTACAGGCATGTGCCACCACACCTGGCTAATTTTTTTGTATTTTTAATAGAGACGGGGTTTCGCCATGTTGGCCAGGCTGGTCTCGAACTCCTGACCTCAGGCGATCCACCCACCTCGGCCTCCCAAAGTGCTGGGATTACAAGGCGTGAGCCACCGCGCCGGGCCTGGACTCCCTCCTTAAGGGCTAGGAGGGGAAAAAATAATGCTTCCAAGGCACTGTGGTGAAGGAAATACATCGCAGGACATTATGGGAAGGATGAATCTGTAAGTTTTTCTTACTGTCCTCCCCCATATCCCCTTCAGCCAATCACTGTCTTTATCTCTGCTTTTCAAGATTCAGCCCTGGGCTGGTGATAGAGACAAGGGTTCCTTTGCTGTGATCTTGCTGTAAACTCCATGGGATTGTTCTTTAATTCAGGGCCTTATCCTGTCATAAAATATGAGATAAGAATGTGCTGCGAAGCACTAGACTGGCTGGAAGCCTGCCCCCATACATATCTCATTAAATCCTTAAAGGAACACGGGCAAAAGATAAACCAAGGGCAAGAAAACCTGCAGTCGCGAAGGCAACACGGCCCATTAGTAAGTGACAGAGCCGATCTAGAGTACAGAGCCACTCAACCCATAATAGGCGCAAGGCGGTCTGCTTTGCCCGCAGCGCTCCGGAACACCCGGCTACGGGATAGCGATCCATCCTTGGGGCTCGGCGGAGCGAGTGGTAGTGGGCAACACAGGTAACAGGCAAAGCCAACCACCAACCGAGAGCGGAAGTCGGGGAACCTAGCCAATAAGAGTGCGGGCAATTTTCTGTGCTTCACAATGGTGGGTTCTTTCCAGTCCGCTGGAGACAAAGGCGGGGCAACGTTGGGGCGCGGCCGCTGATTGGACAAATTGAAAGCCTTTAGCCCTATCAAGGAGCACCACGTGGGCGGGACTCCAGGAGCCAGTTCTGCAGGGAGCTGCAGTTTGGTCTGTCTCCCAGGCAGGCGCAGAGTCGCGGCCGCCAGCTAGGGGCGCGGGAAGGCGGGGCTCGGATGCAATCGGGACCTCCTCCTGGACTGGGCCGGGGGCGGACTCCGGGACCCAGGGCGCCGGGAGCCGGCGGGCTACCTGCGAGTCGAGTTAGCGTTGTCGCCGAACCGAAGTGAGAGGGCACGGGGAAGGGTCAAAGAGCGTGCCGAAGCGCTGGAGGGAGCTTCACGGACGCGAGCTAGGCACCGGCTCGCCTAATCCGGTACTAATCCGGCTTGCTGCTTCCCGTCCAGGTTTAATTACTGATGGCCCCTTTCCTACGACAGGTGGATGTGTGGGGAGCACAGGCCGGTCTGGTGGTGGCTGGTTACTACCATGCCAATGCAGCTGTGAACGATCAGAGGTGAGTGGCGTAGCCAGAGGAAGAAGGAAAGGATTATGGCGGGTTGGGGATTGGAGGAATAGAGGGCGAGGATGCGTGGGGCGGTGGGCGGGGCGGGGGCGCACAAGATGAACCAAGGTCGTTCCTTTTATCTTTCCTTCATCAAACGCTTAGGAGCAGGGGCTTTACACCAGGCACTATGCTGGGTACTGGAGTGAGGGAATATAAAGATGAATAGGACAGAGCCCTGCCCTGGAGTGCCGTTGGGGCGGGGAGGACAACTGTGTATCAACAGACTGATTTTTTTTTTTTTTTTGAGACGGAGTCTCCCTCTGTCTCCCAGGCTGGAGTGCAGTGGCGCAATCTCGGCTCACTGGAACTTCCACCTCCTAGATTCAAGCGATTCTCCTGCCTCAGCCTCCCGAGTAGCTGGGATCACAGATGAGCGCCACCATGCCCGGCTAATTTTTTTTATTTTTTTAATTTATTATTATTTTTTATTTTTAGTAGAGATGGGGTTTCGCCATGTTGGCCAGGCTGGTCTAGAACTTGACCTCAGGTGATCCACGCGCCTCGGACTCCCAAAGTGCTGGGATTACAGGCGTGAGCCACCACTCTCGGCCAACAGACTGATCTTGCTTTAACTGAGGTGTCCCCCAGGGGCTGAAAGAACAGAGAAATCCCAACCAGCAACTTCAAAAATAAGGCAGTTTCCTTATATATATACATATAGGAAAAGACATATATATATATATATATATATTAATCATATACATGGAGCAATTAGAGGTACTGTTTTGTAATTTGCGTTTCTCCCTCACTTAATAAATACTTGACATCATCCCATTTCCACACCAAGATCTACCGTAACAGCTATATAGTCTGAATATGAATGTACTCTAATTTATTTAATACTTTAAACATTGAGGTTGTTTCCAGTGTTTTATTACAGACACTGTCCTATGATTACCATAAATTCTTTATAAGTAGAATTTCTGGGTCAGCATATGTATAGTATGTATACAGTTTCAATTTGGATGGTTATGCCAAATTACCTTCCAAAAAGACCACCTTTGGTTTCCACTCTCACCAGCAATATCTGAGCACCTGTCTCCCACAGCACTCAAGCATCAAGCAGTCGTGCATCAAGCATCCAGCAGGCCCGATCCCCGCAGGCCACCTACAGGGAAAGGCCACAGCTGCGCCCACACCTATGAGACCTGGGAGGCCCAGCTCAAATGGATGGGTTTTGCCCACAGTTGGCTCCTCACTCCTCTGATCTTCCCTCTACACAGCCCTGGGCCCCTGGCCTTGAAAATTGCTGGGCGAATTGCAGAATTCTTCCCTGATGCAGTACTTATTATGGTGAGGCTTGGGTTTCTGGGTGGGGAGGTGAAAAACTCTCACTTGCCCATCTTTGTCCACTCAGTTGGATAATCAGAAACTGGTGCCTCAGCCTCGTGTGCCCCCGGTCATCGTCCTGGAGAACCAAGGTCTCCGCTGGGTCCCTAAGGATAAGAACTTGTGAGTACCCCACTCCCTCTACCTCTTCTTAGCTGTTTGACCTCCATGGGGGTTACTATTTCAGAGTGATGTGGAGGGACTGGGAAGAGTCACGGCAGATGGTGGGAGCTCTACTGGAAGATCGGGCCCACCAGCACCTTGTGGACTTTGACTGCCACCTTGATGACATCCGGCAGGACTGGACCAACCAGCGGCTCAACACTCAAATCACCCAGTGGGTTGGTCCCACTAATGGAAATGGAAATGCCTGAGCCAGGGCCAGCGGGGCCCGGTTCCAATAAAGAGACTTGGGCTGATGGGCAGTGGTATAACTATATTTATTGTGCCT